GTCAGAATAGTCAGGTTATCGACTGAGTAACTGTTAGTGGTGGATAATTTAAAGCCAATTTGAAAGTTCATCCTTTCCCCCAAAGGCAAAAACAGGCGTTCCTTTTCTTAAAAGAGAATTTTAAATAGAATTGGGTCTCTGGTGTCCTGCCTAAAGCCCGCAAAGAAAGAGGGTACGGTTGGGGGTGGGGGTGATGGGGGATACTGAACCCTTTTCTGGTTGCGCCTTGCCCGGAGCCCCCGGCTAGAGCCCTGGCGCTCCTGGCGCGCTCCCAACGCGAATCGGTGACTCCGCAGGCCGCGCAGTGCGGAGGTGCCCGTCCCACCCTCCCCCTTGTGGGGTGCGGGGCTCCATTTCCCCAAGCCGCTGGGGTCGGCTTCTGGTCTTGAGATGCGGATGAAGTGGTGTGAAGGGTTGGGCTTTTTTTTTTGTTCCTAAAAATGCAACGAACAAAAAAAAAAGTACAACAATCCAAACCCAACCATCTTAATTGCACGGCAGCTTAACTGGGAGACTTTCTTCCCGGGCGGCCCCACCCGGGACCGCGCCGCTTCAGTCGAGCCCACCGTCTGGGCAAACGGCGTCCACTTCCCGGAGCCGCTGCCCAGCCTCTGCGGGGGGGCTTTGGGCGGGCGCAGGACTCTGGAAGGGAGAAAAGCCCGCAGCCCGGCCCTCCCCGTCCCAGGCGGCCCGCGCGGGTGGACGGCGGGAGCAGGCGGCGGTTGGAGACGCCGGAAGGAACGCGGTCTCACCACCCGGCTCCCTCCGCCAAGGCGAGGCGCGGCCGGGGAGGCGGGACACAGGCGAAGCGGGACGGGGAGGCGGGGCCGGAGGTGCAGGCGGAGGCGGGCGACGGGGAAGGGAGGGGGAGGGGGAGGGGAAAGGGAGGGGGAGGGGGAGGGGAAAGGGAGGGGGAGGGGGGAAGGGACGGGAGGGGAGGGGGAAGGGACGGGAGGGGAGGGGGAAGGGACGGGAGGGGAAGGGGAAGCGGGAGAGGGAAGGGGGCGGAGCTAGCCGGAGCCGCGAGTCCATTTTGGGGCTGTGCTTGGCGCGTACCGTGCGGTCCCTGTAGTTGGAGGACGGGCGGTCGCGCGGCCTTTCCCACTAGCCGGAGGTCGGAGATAAGTACCCGCCGCCCGGCTCCTCTCGGGAAAGCGGGGTGGTCCTCGAACCTTCAGCGAGGGTGGGGAGTTGCCCAGGTCAGCAGGGATCTGCGTGGGTTGGGGGGGCTGGCGAAGGCCGTCTGAGCTCCAGTCCGGCAGCGCGGCAGAAACCAGCGGGGCACTGTCATGGGCCTGGGGAGGAGCGGCCTGCGGAGGGCGCCGGGGCAGTGTGTCTGTGGTCCAGAAAACCTGCTCCGTCCGGAGCCTTCCTGGCCCCGCTACCAGCGTCTCCACATCCCCTAGAAAAGAAAAGACGGGTGTGGGCCTTAGGTTACAGCGCGCCGCCAGCGTTTGGTTGCATGGCGCCGGGGGAGGGCGCCCTAACCGAGAAGCTGCTTAATACAAAGAGCTCCAGGCTCCTGGCGGTTCACCAGGTCTAAACAGCCGGGCTTTATTTGTGGGGGCGATTGAAAAAATTGAGGGTCAAGATTGGGGTGCTGTGCAAATAAATGCGTTAATACTGTTCTTTTTCTTCTTTCTTTGCAGTAGCCTCTAGTTCGTTAGTCAAAACGTGAAAAAAAAGACCTGCTTTGCCCTGGGAAATAGTAACCCTGCCAAATACATCAGCTTGTAGGAGACAGAGGTAAACTACAATAATTTTCCTGTGTTATCTTTTGGAGTAAAATAATTTTTTTTTTTTCTGGTAGGATGTGATGGAGCTGCTTGAAGAAGATCTCACATGCCCTATTTGTTGTAGTCTGTTTGATGATCCACGGGTTTTGCCTTGCTCCCACAACTTCTGCAAAAAATGCTTAGAAGGTATCTTAGAAGGGAGTGTGCGGAATTCCTTGTGGAGACCAGCTCCATTCAAGTGTCCTACATGCCGTAAGGAAACTTCAGCTACTGGAATTAATAGCCTGCAGGTTAATTACTCCCTGAAGGGTATTGTGGAAAAGTATAACAAGATCAAGATCTCTCCCAAAATGCCAGTATGCAAAGGACACTTGGGGCAGCCTCTCAACATTTTCTGCCTGACTGATATGCAGCTGATTTGTGGGATCTGTGCTACTCGTGGGGAGCACACCAAACATGTCTTCTGTTCTATTGAAGATGCCTATGCTCAGGAAAGGGATGCCTTTGAGTCCCTCTTCCAGAGCTTTGAGACCTGGCGTCGGGGAGATGCTCTTTCTCGCTTGGATACCTTGGAAACTAGTAAGAGGAAATCCCTACAGTTACTGACTAAAGATTCAGATAAAGTGAAGGAATTTTTTGAGAAGTTACAACACACACTGGATCAAAAGAAGAATGAAATTCTGTCTGACTTTGAGACCATGAAACTTGCTGTTATGCAAGCATATGACCCAGAGATCAACAAACTCAACACCATCTTGCAGGAGCAACGGATGGCCTTTAACATTGCTGAGGCTTTCAAAGATGTGTCAGAACCCATTGTATTTCTGCAACAGATGCAGGAGTTTAGAGAGAAAATCAAAGTAATCAAGGAAACTCCTTTACCTCCCTCTAATTTGCCTGCAAGCCCTTTAATGAAGAACTTTGATACCAGTCAGTGGGAAGACATAAAACTAGTCGATGTGGATAAACTTTCTTTGCCTCAAGACACTGGCACATTCATTAGCAAGATTCCCTGGAGCTTTTATAAGTTATTTTTGCTAATCCTTCTGCTTGGCCTTGTCATTGTCTTTGGTCCTACCATGTTCCTAGAATGGTCATTATTTGATGACCTGGCAACTTGGAAAGGCTGTCTTTCAAACTTCAGTTCCTATCTGACTAAAACAGCCGATTTCATAGAACAATCAGTTTTTTACTGGGAACAGGTGACAGATGGGTTTTTCATTTTCAATGAAAGATTCAAGAATTTTACTTTGGTGGTACTGAACAATGTGGCAGAATTTGTGTGCAAATATAAACTATTATAAAATCTGTTTCAAGTATGCAGTTTTCTTTTGTTAGAAATTGTTAGAGAATAGAGAGTGGTAATTCAGATTTGGTCAACGATTCTAGTCACATATTTTCCTCCAAAAGTATTCCTTCCAAAAATAATCTATACATGTTCAAATTAGGTAGCATAAAGATAAAAGTGAAATTTAGTAGTATAGGCCTGAACCTTTTTTTGTTTAAAAGAGTGCTTTTGAAATAAGCATCCACCCCAAATGTTGGTTGTATTTATGCTGTGATAAAAATAGGTGAGAGATCATATGATCTAATATTGTATTGATGGAAGTATAGGTAGTATAGTAGTGATTGTTCTTCAAGCATGCAGTAAAGATCACTTTTTTTTTTTTTTTTTTTTTTGAGATGGAGTCTTGCTCTGTCGCCCAGGCTGGAGTGCAGTGATGCAATCTTGGCTCACTGCAGCCTCTACCTCCCAGGTTCAAGTGATTATCCTGCCTTAGCCTCCTGAGTAGCTGGGATTACAGGCGCGTGCCACCACGCCCAGCTAATTTTTTGTATTTTTAGTTGAGACAGGGTTTCACTGTCCCTTAAGACCATCCTGTTAGCCAAGATGGTCTTGATCTCCTGACCTCGTGATCCGCCTGCCTCGGCCTCCCAAAGTGCTGGGATTACAGGTGTGAGCCACCGTGCCCAGCCAAAGACTGCTCTTAAAGCACCTTTTTGACAGTGAACATGGTCTAAAAAAGGGAAGATATTGTAGAAGATTTCACACACACACGCGTGTGTGGGAGACAACTAAAGGTATTGAAGGTACTAATTAATTAGATTTCCAAAATTTTCTACAGAGAGTTAATTATCACCAAAATGTGAATGGTACATACAAAACCTGGCATTTTCTTGTGATAAGTTTACATTTTTAGGAGAGTGGAGCTTTCAATCTGCCCTTTTCTCCTTTGTTTTTGTAGTTTTCACCAAAGATGATCAACTAGAAATGTTAAGTGGCTATGCAAGCAAAAGCATAGATAGGTTAAAAAAAAGGATCAGCTGGCTGGGCAGGGTGGCTCATGTCTATAATCTCAGCATTCTAGGACAGTGATGTGGGAGGATTATTTGAGGCTAGGAGTTCCAGTTCGAAACCAGCTTCGTAAACATAGCAAGACCCAGTCTCTACCAAAAAAAAAAAAAAAAAAAAAAAAAAAAAAAATATATATATATATATACACACACACACACACATATGTACACATACATATATATACATATATATGTATATATAGAACACATGGCAAGAGCAGGAAATGGGAAGACTACCTTTTTTCTGGCAGCTATGTGTTGTTTTGTTCGAAAGATGGCAAGTGTACAACCAAACCAATCCACTTGCTTACAGAAAGAATGTTTAGTGTAGTTAAGACTAATTTGACAACAGATAAAACAGTCTGTCAGCTATTACAAAGTAATCAGCTGAACACTAATGCTGTTCTGTCTGCTCACAAGAGATAAAGATACCCTCTCATGGAATAAACACCTTGCTTAGAATTCATATAACAAAGAAGTAACCTTATAACTGCTCTCTAGTCTGCCTTATTTGTGTCATAGAGTAAGATATTCCTTGAAAGCCCATTAAGTGGAATAGACTTTCTGAAAATAAGAGTTCTTTACCTCAGTCCTCCTCTAATTTGGTTGAGAGGAGGTAATGAAAATGGGGACAGGATAAAAGGTGGCAACTAAATTTAAAGCACAGAAGAAATGATTTCCTTCTAGCTATGAGAATAGTCAAATTGAGCTTGCCAGGCTGTCTCATTCCTAACATGTAATTCATGATTTAGCCACTAAATTTCTAAGGAGATCATAAGAAATTAAGAAAAACGTTTAAGTCTAGCCTCTGCGTGGTAGACAGGTATGGGGAGGGAGAATGCTTTTCCCCTCCCAGTAATAAAAAAAAAAAAAAAAAAAATATATATATATATATATATATATATATATATATATATATATATATATATATATATAGTTTTACTAGGTTTTCATGGATAAGTTTTTAAATGTAAGACAGGAAAGGGATCTATTTGATGTCTATCTTCAGATATATTGGCAGTTTTCCTTAAGCTATTTAGTTCCTCATCTGTTGCTTTTTCATTTTGTATACTGCAAGTTCCCAGGCAACTCGAATTTGCAAACACAGCCATGGATACACTATTTACCTTACAGTAGTTTCCTGGGAATCTAAGTCTGGTTTTTGTTATTCTTCCCTCCCCTCCACTGCATAATCATGTATAACTAGCAACATTTATGGTTATAGGTTGATTTCCTAAGTGTGGCTGATGGTAGCCTCTAGTTTGAAGTGAGGGAAGAATGAGTAGTCAGGAACTGGTCACTTTGAATGTGGGAGGGAAGATATTCACGACAAGGTTTTCTACGATAAAGCAGTTTCCTGCTTCTCGTTTGGCACGCATGTTAGATGGCAGAGACCAAGAATTCAAGATGGTTGGTGGCCAGATTTTTGTAGACAGAGATGGTGATTTGTTTAGTTTCATCTTAGATTTTTTGAGAACTCACCAGCTTTTATTACCCACTGAATTTTCAGACTATCTTAGGCTTCAGAGAGAGGCTCTTTTCTATGAACTTCGTTCTCTAGTTGATCTCTTAAACCCATACCTGCTACAGCCAAGACCTGCTCTTGTGGAGGTACATTTCCTAAGCCGGAACACTCAAGCTTTTTTCAGGGTGTTTGGCTCTTGCAGCAAAACAATTGAGATGCTAACAGGGAGGATTACAGTGTTTACAGAACAACCTTCAGCGCCGACCTGGAATGGTAACTTTTTCCCTCCTCAGATGACCTTACTTCCACTGCCTCCACAAAGACCTTCTTACCATGACCTGGTTTTCCAGTGTGGTTCTGACAGCACTACTGATAACCAAACTGGAGTCAGGTATTTTGTACTTTGCAGTATTTCTCTTGTATACCAGTTTGTGATGTTTTCTCTAAAAACTTGAAGTTCCTCAGGCCTGTAACTTCTGGAAAAGATGATTATTCAAAATAATGTTTTGGGGTAACCAGTGGAGTTGGGTAGAATGACCAAATAATTATTTTCCAAACTGGGATACTTTTTAGAGTGAAAGGGGCTATTATTAGGTGGGACAAAAGGAATAAATGAAGACTGCCCAGAAAAAACTGAGACTATGGACATTCAAATCATGGGAGAAAATAATTTTGTAGATTATGTTCCATTGCTAATGAATTTGACTTAGAAAAGAATTGCCTTATTTTTAAGAGATTGTTTCAGTGGTTCACATAAAGGCTCGCTCACTGGTTTCTCTTGAGTTCCTTACACACTATATAAGTTGTTCTTTCAGTTTTATGATTCAACTACTGTTTTTCCTTCAGCTGACTTTATTTTTAAACACCCTTAAAGACAGATATATCTCATGGCAAATTTGGTATCCTGTTACAGCCTTGGCTCTTAAACAACTCAAAATATTGGGATAGGCTGTCAGTATGTTAAGGATAGTTGCTCCTGAGTCAATTCTTCACTTACTCCCTCTGTTGTTCTTGGCTGGATCCTAACGCTGATTTCCACTCTGCTGTCACAAACATTTTTCCCCCCGTAAAATGTCTTAATGCTGTCCTACCATTATTTTACCAACTGTGAAAGCTGGCTTTAATTTTTAGGAGGAAAAGAAAAGCCTGCATGTGTTCTTTATTGGTATCATTTAAAATATACTTTTTTTTTTTTTTTTGGTAAAGGTAGGCGTATTTTAAGATATTTTCTTAACTTGAGCAGTAGCCAACAGGAAGGATACCAGTGTCTCTCTCTCTTAGCGACACACTCCTTGGTCTTGCTTACCAACTGGAGGACACTAGGTAGAATAACCGAGTATGACAATTCTTAATTGTTTACATTTTATAACTTCCTGTCCTTCAAAAGAGTTTGAAATGTCATTTTGGGAAAAGAGAGCCAGTCAAGCTAGTAGGCTGATTGTGAAGAAAATCTAATACCTTATCTTTATCTCAAACCTCTGTACAACTTTATTTTCATTGATGGGATACTTTAACAAAAATGAAATTTTTTTTGGTTTTTAAAATATGAGTGATTATGACCTCTTTGGGGATCATGCTTCAAAAAGTCAGAAACCTAGAGACAAAACTGTCATTGATTTTTAAGAAGAAACACACTAGGTCAAAAGAAGATGTCCTGGAAATACGAAGTACTCTTTAAAAACCATGCATTTGGAGAAAGTAATTGTTTCCTTGAAAAACATGATTAAAAACTAAAACTGGGATGTTCCTGTGTGTACACAGTGCCAAATGGTTTTCCCTTTTTATGTTGTGTTTTAGAAACAGCACGAAAGTTTTTTCCATTTTAAAGTGAGAAAACATTATATTTAGACTTCCATAATTCCAAAATCAGAAGCTATTTTTAAAATTAGCATTTTCTTGCATCACCAAATGGTATTCAATTGTTTGAAGCTCAAAATTTTTACCATTCCATAAATGTTTGTGAATTTTTAGACAGTGCCAATTTAAAAGTAGAGATAGCCAATCTGAATACGGTGAAATTATGGGGATCTCTGGTGATTGGGATGAAAACTCTGGCCTTAAAAGGTCCACTTTTAGTATATAATTGCCTAATTAGCAATCATTTTTATTTTTTGCTCACTCCCTGGTCTGAATCTATCTGTCTATTCAGATATTTTTTGGTAGGTTTGGAAAATGGAGAAGTGAGCCTAATTGGTGCCTAATTGTCTGGTGTATCATTCACTTTATTCAGTTTGTTCTATCAATATGATTTACCCCTCAAGGTTAACCTAGCAGGTTGCTCAGTTATTATCTCTCAAGGTCACAGTACTAGAAATACTTGGCTTGCATCTTTCAGATGCCATTCATGTTATCAAGCTCAAATTATAGTTGGTCACAGGATTCTAAAGTCTTTATTTGACTTCTCCTTTTTGAACTGGCTCAAATGGAAAAGTGTAGTTGCTTTTAAATGTTAAAAATAAGTTTAAACTTTATATTTCCCATTGGTTTCCCCTATTTTGTCCTTTCTTTGTGTGCTTGAAATATTTTATTTTTCAGTTTGTCCTCATAGGGAATCAAGTATTTTAGCTAGGTGATGTCTTGCAAGTACGTTCCACTTTGTTACAATCTACTATCTGTATATACTATTTGTATCTTAATTCTTTTATGAGATGTTCTGTAACATTTTTCTCACTTTGACAAATGTTTTTAGACTGTACAGTCAAGATCTGGCGCTTGGGGGTAAGTGGAATGATTTGCTAATATTGAGAATCTGTTGTATCAAACATAATAAACTTTTTTTGAGATGTGCTTTGTAGTTTGGTAATTCTTAGATTTTACTA